AGAGTATACCCTTCCAGGTGTGTACAATAATAATAACATAGCTCTTTATTTGTTCCAGGTTATGTATTAAGTACTTCTGTGTACATTATCATCTTTAATCCTCGTAGCGACTTTATGAAACAAGTGTTCTTATCGCAGATTTTCACACATTTAAGGAAGTTGAGTAATTTGCCAAGGAAATTTCAGAAGTAGGACTTGAACCCAGGTTGTACTGACACAGAAGCCCAGGCCCTTATCCACTCTATGGAGCTAGGAAATGTCAGGGTGGCAGCTGGCTGCGAGGCCTTGGAAATCTTAGCTGCTATGTTTGAACTGAGTCAGGCCACTAATTTCCTGAGTGGGCAAATCACTTAATTTGGCTTCTTGGTTTACTCTATGGTTTAATGGAAGTAATAGAATCTTCTTAGCAGGAGTGCTGTGAAAATTAATGACCGTGTATAAAGTGCTTTAAGATAAAGATTTTCAGATCAAAGGAGCTGAGGAAAGGGAGTTTGGAGTGCTATTAGGAGAAAGGGAGGACCTTCTGCTTATTCTATTTCCATGGACTGGTTGGTGAATGGGCAATGGATTTGCAAAAAAATCAGCTTCAAATCAATTTTCATTGATGAGGAGTTCTGGGGAGGATGTGGAACCTGGTAAATAATTTCTAGATTCAATTTTCACACGTTTATGAAACACTATTTTTAGCACTATATGATTTTGAAAGAGAATTACTGTGATAAATTAATAATGATGGTAATTAAACACCACTGGGGAACCAGGGGAAAAAGTACACCATAGGTTTCATCTCTGAGTCAGCCTGACTCCTTCATTGACAAACTCAGCATGTCGTATTCTTCTCCTCCATCTGCTTGCACTCAGTCATGGACATGGGAAAGGGACAGAGAAAGAGAAACTCTCTGTATGTCACCACATCCCCTTTCCCCTTCTCTCCAGACAAGAGCATCTCTTTTTTTTTTTTTTTCAGAATCTTGCTCTGTCACCCGGGCTGGAATTATGTGGCATGATCTCGGCTCACTGCAACCTCCACCTCCTGGGTTCAAGTGATTCTCTTGCCTCAGCATCCTGAGTAGCTGGGATTACAGGCATGCACCACAATGATCGGCTCCAAACAGGAGCATCTTGGTATGATTTTTGTAGGTAGGTGTATCAGTCAGTTTTTCTGTTGCCATTATTAATTTTTTTATCTACCAATCTTTTCCAGAGAAAAGATGGCTATCCCGCCCAATGTTTGGCCCCCTCCTGCAAAGGCCAAAACATTCGTTGGGTAAGTTGTGGCTACTCAGAAGGCATATTGGACTTATTACTGCTTTTACTTGCTCATTCAACAGGTTTTTCCTTTACTGTCTAAATAAAGAAGAATTTGTGCACAGTCTGAGTGGGTCAGGATTTCATCCCATGGCCATGTGGGAGCTCCAAGATTTGATCTCCGGGCTGGTACGTCACTTAAAATCAGAGACAGACTACCTCTCTTCCTCCCTGTCCACACTGGTGCCTCAAGACCTGTGCAAGCATCCTGCCTCATTCCATTTGGCTGAAGCTCCTGCTCCACTTCTTGCTGGGCTGTGACCATTCAGGATCCCCCACTGTCCACCAGAGTCAGCACCTAAAAGTGAGTAGCGCTGAATTCAAGCTTCACATTTCTTTATAAATCACTCCTGTGTTTATGTTTGCAGGGAGAGAAAATCTTTTTCTGTCTGGTGTTTTTCAAAATTTTGATGATGGACTCACATCAAGGATGAAGAGCTTTGATGTCATTTGAACACCACCACCATCACCACCACCAGCATCAACAAACAAACAAGCAAACAAGCGTGAACTCAGGAGCCCTGTGGCCCAGCCTCCAGTCCATTTCCTCACTGTGATCTGGCTAAGTCACCTCCCCTCCACCTCAGTTCAGTCACCTACACAACAGGAATGGTGGCTCCTGGCGTGAAAAGTTCTTAGGAGCATTCAGCATGATGCTGTGTGGAGCACTTGGAAACTGCGTGTGCATCACCTCATATTTCTGGCCACAGGTCATTCAGACATCTGCCCTTTGCCCTGGAGGAGAACCACTAGGGACTTGTGCCCATAAGCACCAATTCTGGCTTTTACCCTACCCATCCTTTGCCATCCCAAACTATGCCATCAACAAATTCTAGAAATCAAGTTAGAAATGCTGTTCCCACGAGGGTCTCTGTGGTCTCTCAGAACAACAATCAGCTGGCCCTGCTGGGCAGATGTTGCCCAATCCTAACCCACACTTAGCTATCAACTTAATCATTCTCAACTAAAAACACCTACCTGAACACTTTTAGGGGTTAAGAATAGTATAATCTCACTTAGCCATTTGCATTTTTTCTTCTTTTTACAAAAAGAAATTTATCTTTTTTTTTTTTTGAGACGGAGTCTTGCTCTGTTGCCCAGGTTGGAGTGCAGTGGCGCAATCTTGGCTCACTGCAAGCTCCGCCTCCTGGGTTAGCGCCATTCTCCTGCCTCAGCCTCCCGAGTAGCTGGGACTACAGGTGCCTGCCACCACGCCTGGCTAATTTTTTTGTATTTTTAGTAGAGACGGGGTTTCACCGTGTTAGTCAGGATCGTCTTGATCTCCTGACATCGTGATTCGCCCTCCTCAGCCTCCCAAAGTGCTGGGATTACAGGCGTGAGCCACTGCGCTCTGCCAAGAATAGTATAATCTCACTTAGCCATTTGTATTTTTTCTTCTTTTTACAAAAAGAAATTTATCTCATTATTATGTTTAATCAGTTTCTTGAGGTATAACTTAAGTGTGCTAAAATTTGCTCTTTTTAGTGTACAGGTCTAGGATTTTTGAGAAACACATATTCATATGTGACCACCCCCATGATCAACATATGGAACAGTCATTTGCCACCCAAAATTACCTTGTGCCCTTTTGTTGTCAGACTCTTCTTTCTCCAGACCCTGGCAACCACTGATGGATTTTCTGTCCCTATAGTTTTGCCTTTTCCAGAATGTTCTGCAAATGTAATCATTTAGTATGTAGCCTTTTAAGTCTGATTTCTTTCACTCTGCATAATGCATTTGAGATTCACCCACGTTGTTACCTGTTACAATGGTTTGTTCCTTTTTATTGCGGAGTAATATTCCCTTGCATGGATGTACCACAGTTTGGGTAACCATTCAACAGTCAAATGAGATTGAATTTGTTTCCATTTTTTGGTGATTATAAATACAGCTATAAACATTTGTGAAAGTGTTTTGTATGTACATACATTTTTCTTAGACATTTGGTTTTAAGAGATGTATTTAGGTTTAGTTCCAGATGAACAATGAGAGACTGAAAGACTTAAGGGACCCCTGAGAAGAGCAGAGGGAATATTCCCTGAGGCAGCCATCAGTCAGACCTGGCCCTGTCATTTAAATGTGGGCTAGTGGTAGCAAGATGCTGTTATTATTTTCACCAAGGACATTTTTTGAGTAGCAATTAAAATGAAGTCTATTTCTCTGAGCCCCTGGAGAAGAACATAAGCACATGATGGTAACCATCAATTTAGTGGGCCTAACGTTATCTAGGTGGTTAATGTTTCCATGGCTTCTGGCAATTCCCAGTGTAAGTCACCTGTGTATACTGGGTGGATGCTTCTTTAAATTAAAGATAAGCTGTTCAGCTTAATAACAGCTAAGGGAGAATATAGAGCCCGTGGGTGAACTGTTTACTAACAAGCTTCTTCAGGGTCATTCAACTTGAATGAACTCTCTTTTAGGCTAACTTGGTTTGTGGAGGGAATGCATGTTTCTTAGTTAAAATAGTTACATTGGAATCCCAACTGTGCACAGGACTTCAAGGGTAATTATGAACCCCCACTGCAGATTTCAGGCTTAGCACCAATTCTCCTTGCTTTCTACTTGTATCCATCAAAAACAGAAGTTACGATGGAGTTACAGCTATACTTGTAAGGGTCTCAGTGAACCTCTCCCACTATTCTGCCTTATCACCTTTGGGTTCCTGTGTTCTCTACCCCCTCCCCACTGCATGTTTTCATTCAGCCAGGAAACATTTACTGCCTGCCTGGTATCAAGCCCTTGCATGAGGGTGGGAGCTCATAAAGATGACTACACTAGAGAATCATTTGACCTTTCTCATGTAGACCTCAACATGAATGAGTTTCAATGCTGATAGGGCAATCATTACCTTCAGACAAATTTTCAGGAACAGCCAAGACTAGAGAATGTATGGCTAAAACACAGCACTATGCATTTATAATAGTCATGGGTTCTCCTGTTTTAATTGTACATGGAGAATATTTCAGCTTTATTTGTATGGGCTGCTCTTATGTAAAACATTATTTCAATGAGGAAATGTGTTTGGGGTTCTAAATGACTAACTTACAAACACAACTTTGAATAAAGTCCATGAATAATTTGAGGATTTATGTCTATCAATGGCTGATTTACCAGATTGTTGGCTTTGGGTTTATTGGTATCCATGTTGAGAGGCATCAGATCATCCAAGGTTTAAGTTTCGTCCTGACCACTGACTAGCATTGAGACCTTAATGGGATTAATAACAATGATAATGATAGTGACAAGAGCTAGCTTTTCATGAGCACAGTGGCTAAGAGAGTTAGCATCAGTTCTAGCTGCTTTCATTGACATAGATGTAAATGGGGAGGGAAACCATGACTAGACTCAAATCTCTGCTCTAACGTCTGATACCTGAATATCACTTTGCAAGCCACGTCATCTCTCTAAGTTGTAGCTCTTTGTCTGAAAAATGTGGATAGTTAATACATTATAAATAAATTATTATTACATTAATACACAGAAATTCATAATGCTATTGTGGGGATTACATGAGATGATGGAAGTATTTAATCTAGTGTCTTGTATATGGCAAATAAAAAATAAATATTCACTGCTGTTAATATGCTTGTTGTCTTTTATGTGTGTATAGCCA